TTGAATTGTTGCTGTGAAAATACTATTTTGACTAGCTAATACGTTATATACCACAACTCTCAAAAGATCCTTTTGACCATCACAAATCTAAGACTGATCTACAATCTATGGGCAGATTGAAGTCCACAATTTAAATTTATGTATAACAGGTAGTATGTACAGGATCTTCTACTCCTAGCAATAACCTAGCCAGTATTATCCCTATTTTATAGATAAGGAAGTTGAGGCTCAACTATTCCAAAGTCCCCCTATTCAGCAGTTGAGTCAGTCAGTGGTCCCAACCCAGGGGTTTCAGGACGCCAAGCTCTCTTTCCACCATGCACTTGCCTACTTCTGTATCTTATTTCCAGAATCTTCTAGTGTTTAGTCGCTAGTAGGTGCCTCACAAATAAATACACGTGAAAGCCTAATGCTAAAAGTAGCATTATTTTTACTATCAACCTCACCAACACACACTACGACTTCATCCCATTAGGACTGAGAGGCTTTCCACATCTGGTTTAAAGCTTGCACAAAAAATAGTAATTCCAAGCTGTGCATTAAACCCCATTACACCCTGTTTTGTACTCAATGCCACTAATTTCCCACAACGTCGTCAGGGAAAAAAACGACAACAAAAACATCTTTTGACAATATTAGTCTTCTAAGTCCGCCTTCCACGTCCCTCTAAGGGCCCCAGCTCCGGGTCCGTCTTCTTAGGCACTCAAGGTTTCTAAACTTGGGGCTTCCAGCCGGTAAAACTAAAGGCACGGGGTTCAGGGGTCATTGGAGGCCCACGGGACCCCCTTAACCCCTTCCACCCCTTCCCTATTCGCCCATCTCCATGTCGTCTCCTTAGCCTTTGAGTGGAAAAAGCGTCAGCCCGAAATCCCCACCAAGCCCAAGAATGGGCAAAACCTCGGCGCGCACAGGACCAGCGAGAAGAGGATGGTTCCGGCCCTGAGACTAGAGCGGCGGCGACGCTCGGCGTACGCGCTGCCGTCACGCCGCAGCCCGGCAGCGCAGGCTCCTCCCACGACGCTGCGGGTCCGGTTTCCGGCGGGAGCGTGGGCCGCCAGACTCGGGAGAGGCTCCGTCTTGTGCAAGGGTCCTGTGGGCTGGCTGCACTGGCCTCTGCGGTGGTGCCTGCCAGAATGCCCCACTTGGAAAACGTGGTGCTTTGTCGCGAGTCTCAAGTGTCCATCTTGCAGTCCTTGTTTGGAGAGGTATTGTAGTTAAACTGTCTTCCAGATCCTGGTGCAGCCTCATATTTGTCTTTTCTCTCGTTAGAGACATCATTTCAGCTTTCCATCCATTTTTATTTATGGACATACTGCTAGTGGAAAGACCTATGTAACACAAACGTTGTTGAAAACTTTAGAGGTAAGAATAAAAATATTAAATATTTCTTTGCCTTTACTTACAGTGTTTTGGTTTTCGTTTTCAGCTCCCACATGTGTTTGTGAATTGTGTTGAATGCTTTACATTGAGGCTGCTTTTGGAACAAATTTTAAACAAATTGAATCATCTTAGTTCTTCAGAGGATGGATGTTCTACTGAAATAACCTGTGAAACATTTAATGACTTTGTTCGCTTGTTTAAACAAGTAACCACAGCTGAAAATCTTAAAGATCAGACTGTATATATTGTAAGTAATTTCATTTGATTAGATCATCTCTTTTCTTTTTGTTTTGTTTTTTTGTTTTTTAAAGGTTCTAGATAAAGCAGAGTATCTAAGAGATATGGAAGCAAATCTTTTGCCTGGATTTCTTAGATTACAAGAATTGGTAAGTAATGTGAGAAAGTGCTTTCTCCCCACGCGAAGTTACTTTTATTTCTTTCTTTTTACAGGCTGACAGAAATGTGACTGTTCTCTTTCTCAGTGAAATTGTTTGGGAAAAGTTTCGTCCAAATACTGGATGCTTTGAGCCGTTTGTCTTATATTTCCCTGATTACAGCATAGGTAAACCTTAAAACATTGTTTTGGCAAATGATTCATTATAAGTTATTTTGTGTCCTGTGAACAGGCAACCTTCAAAAGATCCTGTCCCATGATCATCCTCCAGAGTATTCAGCTGATTTCTATGCTGCCTACATTAACATTCTTCTTGGAGTTTTCTACACTGTTTGTCGAGATTTGAAAGAGCTCAGACATCTGGTAAATGAACATTTTGCTTGAATATATATATACTTACTCTTCCTTGTTTTTTCTCTAATTGCAGAAAATGCAGAACTCCATAAAAATCAAAATGAGGAATAACAGAAAAGAGATGTAAAAACTTGAGCAGTTTTACAACTCTGTTAATATTTTGTAACAGATTTTGTTCAAGTTTTATGTATGCGGTGATTGAGGTCTAGAATCTAGATGGATTTGAGTATGGTCAGAAGCTTTCATTGCAGGTCTTTCATTAACCACTGACCCTGAGCTGGTAATCTTTGTATAGATGGTTCTTTTTAATTTTTTTTTTTTAACAATTAGAATAGCTGTTTATATTTCATAGACAGTTTGGAAAATGTTGATGTTTAATTTTTCTTTGACCTTTTTTGTTTTAATTGTAGGGATGGGAAAGGAAAGAGACAAGAATTTCTGTTTTCCCTTTTAGAAATCTTCAATTAATTAAGATCTTATCTCCATTTAACAGAAAATAGTAATATATCTGAGGCTGGAAAACAGTCACTTTCAAAGTAACAGATTCTATGTCTCTTAGCACATTTTCTTCACTTTGTTCTTTTTCTGTTTTTGCCCTGAAAAGTATTACTTAGTTTCAGTGTGTGTTTGCGACAGAACACAGAAGGCAATCATTTAAAATTATGCTCACATTTAGTATGTTTTTGAAAGTTTCAGATTTCAGGGCTCCTCTGATTTACATGTAGATTTCAGACATCTTCTCAGCTGGGAAAAAACAAAACAGTTTTTCCAGTTCAAGCTTATCACTAACATTCCTCTAGAAGTTGGATGTCTTGGGATCCCTGGCTTCTGAGGGAAATGATAACACAAGAGACTTACAGAGAGGAGAGGGTCAGGAAAACGCACCTGAGTGAGATGGACTTAGGAGCAGATAATCCTCCTCGGTCTTTCCTGGAAAGTAACTTGCAGTTACCACTCTTTAGCACTCGAATCCTGTGGGAATCTGTGCTGACAGCCATTTCAAAGTAGATTATAAAGTACAAGAAGGAAAAATTTAGGGAAAATATTTATGGGAAAATAAAATGTAAAGAGAGAAATATATATTTAAATGTGGTATTTTTTAAAGTTCTTCGAGTTTCACTGTGGAATGATTTTATTTAGGGTGAGGTTACAGCTTTTTAAAAAATAATATTCATAAATGTGTAGTATGGTTTAAGTCTTATACTACTATTGGTAATAATAGAGAAAAGGATCCTTAAACATTAGAGAAAAATAGCACAATGTTCTTAGTTTTCTCTATATATAGAACATGGAAGAATAAAGATATTCATTTTCTTTTTTTTCTTCAGATAGTGTTGTTTGTGTTTGTTTCAAAGTTTGTAAGTGGCATATTTCTTGAAAGTTTATTAAATCACCTGAAAAATATTCTTTTCAGGGATCTTTTCTGGAAAGATGCTTTATGAATTGATATTTCTGTATTTTTCAGAGGCTAGTTCTATAGGTAGCTTAAGATAGGAGAAAATGAAGTACTACTTTGATATTCATTTAGGTTTGTTTTCTCTAACAAACCTTATGATACTGCCTTTTTAACTGTTATTCATAAATTATTAAACATATTTTAGTGTTTCAACCAAAGAGAAAATCAATACAGTTGCCCCTTGGTATACTTGGGGGATTGGTTCCAGGACCAGTCCCATATATATCAAAATCCTAGCACACTCAAACCCTGCGATCAACTCCGCAGAACCTGAGTGTAAAAAAGTTAGCCCTCCATATACATGGGTTTTGTATTCCCTGAGTACTGTTTTTGATCTGTGTTTGTGATCTGTGTTTGGTTGGAAAAAAAAAAAAATCTGTAGACAAGTGGACCCTCACAGTTCAAACCTATGTCGTTCAAGGGTCAGTTGTTTATTTTGATTAGCCAAATTGTGTACCAGTTGCTGTTAACATTATGACACTTTAGTGTTATTACACCATGCTTAGATCTGAAAATCTAAAATTAAGGTAAGAAAGTTTGGCTAAAGCGAATAATTTCTTTTTGATTCTTCTTCTCTACACTTAGTAGAATTTGGAAGATTTTTCTATTTTAAATCATTGTTTTTTATGAAGTAGAATAGGAAGAAATTATTTTAATGATTTGGTTCTTAGTTTTCTGTTATCTAGTTATATGTTATATAGTTACACATTTATATATATCTTTTTCTGTGCCTTATTGAATTATTTTGATATGAAATACTTGGGAACAAACTAATATATATATATTTTTTTTAAATAAATGGAATTAGTATGTTTTTAACCAGTTTGCTTAAACTGCTGTTCAGTAGAATTCCAGTGTTGATTCATGGAAAACTACTAAGTAGTTATAATTAGTTAATTAGTACTCCTCAAACTTTAGAATACATAGAGTTTCTAGAGAGATCGTTAAACATAGATTCCTGGGTCTCATCCTCAGAGATTCTGATTTGGTATGCCTGAGATGGTGCCAAGAACTTGCATTTATAACAATCGCAGGTAGTGCTGCCAATCCAAATACTTTGAGTCATACGAAACTCAATGATGTTTAGTTTATGAGAATGTTCAGACCTTAGAAAACAACAGTTAATTATTTGTGCTTGAGGTTTTTCATTATATGTTTTATGGTTCTATGTGACATAAATATAACCTAAAAGAACAAATTATGCTTTGTTACTGTAGGGAAGTTCACATTTTTACCCTGCAGTTTTGATAATTTGAATCTATAAAACAAACTAATAATAGATTAACGGGAAAAAAAAGGCATACAAATTTATTTTTTAATTTTAATTTAATTTTAAATTTAATTTTATATTAAGTTCCAGGATACATGTGCAGGGGCGTGCAGGTTTGTTACATAGGTAAAATGCGTGCCATGGTGGTTTGCTGCATCTATCAACCCCTCACCTAGGTATTAAGCCCTGCATGCATTAGCTATTGCATACAAATTTATTAATATGCATATGGGCACAGGAGCCTTACACAAAATATGAGACTCAAAAGGTGGGGGGCAGAAAGGGGGGCCAGCTGGTTCAAATTTTTATGACATCCTGAGGTTACAGAAAGAAAATGGGCTTGGAGCATGGCATAACAGGTTATTGGAGGGAGAGGAGCAAAGACTTGGTTAGGGAAGGCAGTCTTGTGCAAATGAAACCTCATAGGCAGCAACTTTCAGAAAGAATAGATGGTAGCCTGTGCTAAGTTTCTCTGTCACACCTTCAAAGGTGTCAGACCCTCAAGTCTCTTTCTTGAGAGTTAATCTTTCCTAGATCCAAGGTGGGGGGTGATCAGAGAAAGCCTGTTTGCATCTGCTGTTTTCTTATTTCCTCTACAGATGCAAATCTCCCTCACAAAATACAGCTTTTCAGGGCTGTTCTTGTGCTTGCAGCCCTTCTGATTAGCCATATCAAAATATACCAAAGAAGTATATTTTTGGTGAGATGCTCCATTCTCCTAATTTTGTATACAGAGGCTAATGTATTAGGCAGAATTTAGCCAATTAAGGAATATTTTATGTTGTGCTGTCATTATTAGTATTTTTGCTGTTTTGTTATTATAGTAATAAGCTACAATTACATTTTTTTTTAGAAAGAAGCAGGGTCTTGCCATGTTGTCCAGGCTGGAGTGCAGTGGCTGTTCACAGGTGCAGTCACAGCACACTACAGGCTTGATCTCCTGGGCTCAAGCAATCCCCCTGCCTCAGCCTCCTGAGTAGCTGGGATTACAGGCACATGCCACTGCGTATAATTACATTTGACTTGAGCAAATGTGTTAAGTAAAATTTCCTGAACTGCAATACAGATTTTACTTGAAAAATAAATTTCTAATTGTGATCGATCAGTGCTTTTTTTCTTCTCTTTTTTTTTCTT